TCTCCATGTCAATCACAGCTGAGCCTCCGCCCTGTGAAGACAATGGCTCCTAGAGTGCAGGACTTTTCTGTTCCATCCATTAAGTCCTCTGCTCATCCCAGGGTTTAGGGCTTTGTTCTTCCACTGCTGAGGATACGGCTTGGAATCACTACAGATCATGCCACTCCATTCCCCCTCATATGCTCTCAGAACGCCTGGTTTCTAGCTTTGGCTATCTTTTCTAGCCTGGGAAACCTACTAGTCTTCCATTCATGTCTTTCTCCTATGTTACCTATCAAAGACTAAAAGGCTGAAAAAGTGCCCATTTCCTTCTTTCCTAAGCCCCAAACAAAACTATACACATAGTATGTTTTCAGCGAATGCCAGTGAATCCCACCCAACCCCACTCCATGCCTTACCCCGACCAACCTCCTAACTTGTTCCAAGAATACCTTCTTCCTAATGCCTCGGGCGGGCCCTGAAACCCGAGATCCTCAGGCTGGAGTAGTAGTCTGGCCCTTTCAGGTCAATGTTAATCCCACTGACTTTAGTGTGCACGAAGACCCAAAGAAGAGAGTTTTGTAAATGGAGCGGACTTCCAGGCCCAGAGGGGGAATCCCCAAGACACTTCTGGACATCGCCGGCCCTCCGGCTGCTGGCAGCTGGTGCCTTGGGGCCATTACCTGGATGTTTTCTTCGAACCCTCCCCATTCCGGGCCAGCTCCATTTCGGGCGCCGCCCGCCGGCGCCGCTGTAGTTGCCATGTCCCTTGAGGGCTCCCGTCGCTGAAACCCGCGCTAGCCCCGCGCGCGGAGTGGGCAAGATGTGGGCCTCCGGAAGGTAGACGTCCAGGGTCGAGGAGAGGTGGGATCGGCCGGAACACAAAAAGGAGAAGCCCGGATGTTTGGACAAAAGCAACTTCCGGAAGCTGGGGACGTGGACGGGGGCGGGGAAAAATCTCGCGATATTTAAGATTCCAGGAGGCGGTGCGTTGCCACGGAGACGGAGCAGGGCTACTAGGACGCACGCGCGAGATAGAACCTCTAGTCTCGTGGAGAGATTGAAGATGGCGGCTTCTCAGGCGGTGGAGGAAATGCGGAGCCGCGTGGTTCTGGGGGAGTTTGGGGTTCGCAATGTAAGCCTTGTGGCCTTGAGCTCGGGCGGGAGCCTTCGTGGACAAATTCGTCCCTTTGCTCTAGGTCCATACTACTGACTTTCCCGGTAACTATTCCGGTTATGATGATGCCTGGGACCAGGACCGCTTCGAGAAGGTAAGTGGGGCCGGAGTTGTCTGGGGAGGGTTTTTCACTTAAATGTTTTTTCCTGTCCCTCTAGAATTTCCGTGTGGATGTAGTACACATGGATGAAAACTCACTGGAGTTTGACATGGTGGGAATTGACGCAGCCATTGCCAATGCTTTTCGACGAATTCTGCTAGCTGAGGTATTGGCAGGCATGGTGACAAGGCTGGAGTTTTGCAGATAAGTGGTTATTTTTCCTTGGGCAGGTGCCAACTATGGCTGTGGAGAAGGTCCTGGTGTACAATAATACATCCATTGTTCAGGATGAGATTCTTGCTCACCGTCTGGGGCTCATTCCCATTCATGCTGATCCCCGTCTTTTTGAGTATCGGAACCAAGGTGAGAAAATGAAATTTTGGGAGAAGTGGACTCTAGTTCTTAGGAGCTCCCTCCATTTGTGCAGGAGATGAAGAAGGCACAGAGATAGATACTCTACAGTTTCGTCTCCAGGTCAGATGCACTCGGAACCCCCATGCTGCTAAAGATTCCTCTGACCCCAACGAACTGTACGTGAACCACAAAGGTGAGTAGTGGTAGGGTGAGGAAGAGGCCCCAGACTGAGATCTTCTGACATGTTTTTCCTCCAGTGTATACCAGGCATATGACATGGATCCCCCTGGGGAACCAGGCTGATCTCTTTCCAGAGGGCACTATCCGACCAGTGCATGATGATATCCTCATCGCTCAGCTGCGGCCTGGCCAAGAAATTGACCTGCTCATGCACTGTGTCAAGGGCATTGGTGAGAACCCTGTGTGCCTTCCTGGGAAGGGGTTCCTATAGGCACGTTCCCTCTTCCTCTCCAGGCAAAGATCATGCCAAGTTTTCACCAGTGGCAACAGCCAGTTACAGGCTCCTGCCAGACATCACCCTGCTTGAGCCCGTGGAAGGGGAGGCAGCTGAGGAGTTGAGCAGGTGCTTCTCACCTGGTGTTATTGAGGTGCAGGAAGTCCAAGGTATGGTATTTGGGATGCTGTTCAAGTTAGGAAGGAATAAAAAAACATGGTTTGTTCTCATTAGGTAAAAAGGTGGCCAGAGTTGCCAACCCCCGGCTGGATACCTTCAGCAGAGAAATCTTCCGGAATGAGAAGCTAAAGAAGGTTGTGAGGCTTGCCCGGGTTCGAGATCATTATATCTGTGAGTATGAAGTGGTGAGATGAGTGGGCAGTACTCTCCTTCACCATTCTCCTTATAATTTCAGGTAAGAAAGATTTGCTGGCTGCGGTGGCTCACACCTGTAATCCCAGCACTTTGGGAGGCCAAGGCGAGTGGATCACGGGGTCAAGAGAGCGAGACCATCCTGGCTAACATGGTGAAACCCCGTCTCTACTAAAAAAAAAAAAAAAAAAAAAAAAAATTAGTCGGGCATGGGGGCGAGCGCCTGTAGTCCCAGCTACTCGAGAAGCTAAGGCAAGAGAATGGTGTGAACCTGGGAGGCGAAGCTTGCAGTGAGCCGAGATCACGCCACTGCACTCCAGCCTGGGCAACAGAGCAAGACTCCGTCTCAAAAAAAAAAAAAAAGAAAAGAAAGAAAGAGATTCAACTATTAATAAGGGTCTGAATGAGAATGAAGTGTTAAAACTGCTGCTTCTGGCTGGGTGTGGTGGCTCAGGCCTGTAATTCTAGCACTTTGGAGGCTGAGGCAGGAGAATTACTTGAGCCAGGAGTTTGAGACCACCCTGGGGAACATAATACAGACCCATCTCTACAAATAATAATAAAAACTAGCTGGGTGTGGTGGTGCGCATCTGTGGTCCAGTCCAGGCTCTTCAGGAAGCTGAGGTGGGAGGATCACTTGAGCCTGCACTGAGCTTTGATGGCACCACTGCATTCCTGCCTGGGTAACACTGAGACCCTGTCTCAAAAAAAAAAAAAAAAAAGTGCTTCTAAAAATACAGAAAAGGGATAAAAGTTTTATCTTTCACAGCTGGGCATGGTGGCTCACACCTGTAACCCCAGCACTTTGGGAGGCTGAGGCAGGCGGATTACTTGAGGTCAGGAGTTTGAGACCAGCCTGGCCAACATGGCGAAAACCTGTCTCTACTAAAAATACAAAAAAATTAGCTGGGCGTAGTAGCATGCGCCTGTAATCCCAGCTACTTGGGAGGCTGAGGCACATGAATCACTTGAACCCAGGAGGTGGAAGTTGCAGTAAGACAAGATCATGCCACTGCACTCCAGCCTGGGCAATAGAGCAAAACTCTGTCTCAAAAAATAGGAATAAAAATCAGCTGGGCGTGATGGTGCACACCTGTAATCACAGCTAGTTAGGAGGCTGAGGCACAAGAATAGCTTGAACCTGAGAGGCAGAAGCTGTGAGCCGAGATCATACCACTGCACTCCAGCCTGTGCAACAGAGTGAGCAAGACTGTCTCAAAAAAAAAAAAAAGTTTTATCTGTAATAATTCCGAGAAGGGGGAAGGTAAAAATTTACCCCTAAGGAAAAGTTTATGGCCATCTGGACTGCCTTCATGTTTTCCCTGCAATCTGCCAGTGTTTTTAATGACATGATACACTTAGATACATAATCTCATCTCTTCCTTCCAGTTCTGCCTCTTCCCTCTGGTTGCTGTGACCTGTTTTGTTTCTCTCTCTAATTTTCTGACCTTTTGGGTTATGTAGAGACTTTTGAAAGGATATGAAGCATGGGTCTGAGTCGGTAGTCAGGAATATTGTTCAAGTTGACAAAGGCTGAGCTGAGAAGCTGGGTAGCAAGGTCCTCCACAGTATAGAAGTCTTGCTGCATGGAAGGGCCTGCCTTCCCTAGGATATGAAAACTGTAAAGGGGAAAAAAAGAGCATTGAAAATGACAAATCCAACATCTGTTACTGCCAGCCCTGTCCCATGAATTTCATTTCTAGCCTACAATAAGGTTTTTCAGCCAGAAGAGCAGTTGTATTTACTTAAGAGAACTTATAGATACAGCATCTTTTTAAAGACAGATGTTGGTGGCCGAGATCAGCAGTAGCTTTCATTACTATTTAATGTGGACTTACAATGGACGATCTCATTAGCTTGGCTGATTAGTGTAGTGGTTAGTGAGGCCAAAGCCCATGAGGGCCAGTTACCTCCCCAACCCACAACCAGTATCCAGCCACCCGACTCCTATGAGAAGTATGCCGCAAGCAGTGTAGGGTCTAAGCAATCCCCACCACTTTTAGCTTCGACTTGGGTTTCATCATTTTATACACTAGAAACACAGACAAGTTGGGCATGAAGCAGGCTGGGATTGTGAGGCTCATATGACAATTACAAAAAAAGCAAATGCAGGAAAGCAGGCTTTCATTTCTATTTAACACTAGAATGATAAGTTTCCTATCAAACTCTTGCCTCGCCTTACCTGTACACTAGATGAAAAGTCCAACCCATGGACATTCCTATACAATACATATCGAGGAAGAAAATATGGAGAGGCAGCATTGGTTCCTTACCAGTTTTCATAGAGGGTAGAGAAGAAACGCTGCATTCTTTCCAAGACGGTTTTGAAGACAGGAGAGTCATTGAGTTCCAAGAGAGGTTGAGGTAATCCTACAGGGAAATACGGGTCAAGAACATGATGCTCCACTGTCAGGAGTCTCAATTGGCCAACACTCTACAGCAGGAAGCTGTTGTTCAGGGGTGAAGATGTGTGCATGTCTGGTGCTGTACTGCAAAGCAGTTGGCTACGTGATTTGCTGCACTCTTTTGGTAGGAGAAGGTGAAAGCTACTTAAGGACCCAGGACTTTAGACCCGGGTACTCTTTTATCTGCTTTTTTTTTTCCCCCAGATGGAACCTGTACCAAAAAAAGTGACAACTCAAAAGTATTTTTCCATAAAGCTCTGGGGATGCTCCCACAATTAAGTTATGAAACCCCTTTTTTAAGCAAAATCTTACACAAAACACTAAGATGTGTAGCAGCTAAAAATGAAACCCACTTACCTTAGTATTAAAAACTGCCTTAAAATATCTATATTTTTAAGTGTAATCAGAGGTTTTACATTTCGAGTCCTATAGTCAGAAGCTATCTGTGGGAACTGTTTGTCCATTCTAGTATTTCTGGTTGGCCACTTATTTCTATAGCAGGAGTTCCTGACTTAACTTGAATAATGGCATGGGGGTGTGTGGTAAGCAACACCTACTTTTTATATTAATAGCTATACATTTCTTGGAATTTCTACTTTTACTGGTGTCTGCAACATAACCCTTAAATGGAATGGTGTCAAAGGAAAAGATTCAGGACTATCTAGGCTGAAACAGACAGACATGAGTTCTGGAAAGGCAAATTAACATCCTTCCTTTGGCTAACTTCACAGCTGAGGAATGCCATTGGATTGCTTGACCACAGCCGGGCTCAGACACAGGTTATAGCTGATGACAAAGACAAACTATGGGGGCTGTGATGGTGAGCCAGCCTGAAGCTTCTGAGATGGGAACAAGGTTTAGACAACTGATGCCTCTAGCTCTAACTTCATCCCACATTCCCAGACTAGCTCCCTGTGCTCCAGCCACATGATTCAACCATCTCTATGTTCTGGACATACCAAGGCCTTTTTCTCTTGCCTCAGATCTTATACCTGCCATTCTGTTTGTCCAGAATGCCCAGCATTTCCTCATGCCCCTAACCTAGCTAGTTCGTACTCATCCTTCAAGTCCCCATTGGGAGTCAGCCTTCTGACTTCCCTCTGAGACTGGGTTAGGTCTCCCGATAAACACTCAGAGCCCTGCCACTTTCCTTCACAGCAAATACCACAATTATGACTGCACAGTTATTTTCATGCTTATTTTCAATGGGAAAATGAATTAAAGCAGTATCCTAACAAGGTCACAACTGGAAGGCCAGGCGTGGTGGCTCATGCCTATAATCCTGGCACTTTGGGAGGCCAAGGCAGGCAGAGCACTTGAGGTCATGAGTTCGAGACCAGCCTAGCCAACATGGTGAAACCCTGTCTCTACTAAAAATACAAAAAATTAGCCGGGTGTGATGGTGCATGCCTGTAGTCCCAGCAGGCTGTGGGAGAATCACTTGAACCTGGAAGGCAGAGGTTGCAGTGAGCTGAGATTGCACCACTGTACACCAGCCTGGGTGACAGAGTGAGACTCTCTCAAGAAAACAAAACAAAACAAAAAAGGTAACAATTGGGAAATGGCTTAAAATCTATTCCTTTAAAAACTTTGATACCTATCTACACACACACACACACACACACACACACACACACACACACACACACACACGAGGAGGCAGGAAAGTATACAAATATCCTTCAGGTTAAAGGCCATGATTTATTTATAATTGAATGGCTGTAACACCCACCACAACCTACTGGCTAAATTGAAGAAGGGGTTAACGGGGAAAAAAAATAAATTGCCTTCGATTTTCTCTGTATGCTAAGATAATGAAGTAAATACACTTGTTCATATAGAGCTTATAGGAACTCCACATTCTGCATTTCTGAACAAATAGATGGTCAAGGCAGTGCAAGACAAGATGGAAGAAGCACAAGATAGGCTGAAGCTGCTCAAGGAACCCATAAGAACGCCTGTAATCACTAGGATTCTAGTGCTTTAAAGGCCATGGTGGGAGGACTGCTTGATGATAAGAGTTCAAGACCAGCCTGGGCAACATAGCAAGACTCTGTCTCAACAAAAAAATTTTAAAGTTCGTCTGGCGTTGTGATCTGCCTGTGGTCCAACTACTCGGGAGGCTGAGGCAGGAAGACTGCTTGAGTCCAAGAGTTTGAGCCTACAGTGAGCTATGGTTGCACCAGTGCACTCTAGCCTGGGTGACAGAGACTATGACTCTTAAAAAACAACAAAAAAAGGGGACATCCATTAGGGATAAGATAAACCTTAGGAGAAAAAAGGTTACATTTCTTACCTAATATAGCAGATTTTTCCGCGTCAAGCATATCCAGAGCCTTGGTGAAAGGCTCTGCCATTTTGGCTAGCATTTCTGGTGCATATAATGTATTGTGGGTTCTGAAAGAAACAAGAATGCTATTGAGCTTTTCCATCTGATGCAGAAGGAAAGAGTGGGTTTTGCTTGTAATCCAGTGATACTACAGTTTCACACAGATCTGCCCATCAACTCCTGGCAGGGGAAAGAAAAGAAGGTATAAATATCTGAATGCTCGCTGGAGGAGGGAACAGACTTGTATAGATATAATTATCTTAGTATACAATACCTAAGATAAATTAACATGAGAACTAAACCCCAAGACACAGGACAGTATCAGAGTCCAAAGCTAGAAAGCAAAATTCTTTTAAATCTGAGGTGGTCCCAGGAGTTTTTTGACCACCAGTGATACGGAATGAAATGTGTGCAACACTGTGGATTTACAGGTAGGAACACAGAGGAGGTGGTAATTTGCCCCATTTTTCAATGTTTTGTCTTAATTCCAAGAGCATGGACCTTGCAACAGCTGTTTGGACCTGATAGAGGAACACAATTCCCAACACATGCTGTCCCCCACCAAAATGACCTACCTGAGCAATTATAGGCTTTGAGTAAGGAGCAAGGACTGTGAACTTGATATACCCGCTGTCCACAGCACTCTTACCTACTCACAGAAATGACCCCACTGAACAAACTGATGGCTACACGTTTAAGATGCAAACTGAAAACATCTTTTAGACCATGTTTAAACCTCCATAGTTTGTTCTTTTTGTTCTTAAGAAGTCATTCTAGGCTGGGCTCGGTGGCTCACGCCTATAATCCCAGTACTTTGGGAGGCCGAGGCTGGCGAATTACCTGAGGTCAGGAGTTCAAGACCAGCCTGGCCAACATAGGGAAACCCTGTCTCTACTAAAAATATAAAAATTAGATGGGTGTGGTGGTGCATGCGTGTAATCCCAGTTACTTGGGAGGCTAAGGCAGAATTGCTTGAACTTGCGAGGCAGAGGTTGTGGTGAGCCGAGATCATACCACTGCACTCCAGCCTGGGCAACAGAGTGAGACTCCATCTCAAAAAAACCCCCCAAAGGCCAGGCGCAGTGGCTCATGCCTGTAATCCCAGCACTTTGGGAGGCTGAGGTGGGTGGATCACGAGGTCATGAGATCGAGACTATCCTGGCTAACACAGTGAAACCCTGTCTCTACTAAAAATACAAAAAATTAGCCGGACGTGGTGGTGGGTGCCTGTGGTCCCAGCTACTCGGGAGGCTGAGCTTGCAGTGAGCCAAGACTGCGCCACTGCACTCCAGCCTGGGCAACAGAGCGAGACTCTGTCTCAAAAAACAACAACAACAACAAAACCCCAAAAAACAGAAGTGTTTCTATGGCTGGGCCCAGTGGCTCACGCTTGTAATCCCAGCACTTTGGGAGGCCGAGGTGGGTGGATCATCTGAGGTCAGGAGTTCAAGACCAGCCTGGCCAACATGGTAAAACCCAGTCTCTACTAAAAATATAAAAATTAGCCAGGTGTGGTGGTGGGTGCCGGGCATGGTAGCTACAGGTTTAAGATGCAAACTGAAAACATCTTTCAGACCATGTTTAAGCCTCCATAGTTTGTTCTGTTTGTTCTTGCTTAAGAAGTCATTCTAGAGGCCGGGCGCGGTGGATCACGAGGTCAGGAGATCGAGACCATCCTGGGTAACATGGTGAAACCCCATCTCTACTAAAAATACAAAAGCTAAATTAGCCAGACATGGTGGCGGGCGCCTGTAGTCCCAGCTACTCGGAAGGCTGAGGTGGGAGAATGGCGTGAACCCGGGAGGCGGAGCTTGCAATGAGCTGAAATCGCGCCACTGCACTCCAGCCTGTGTGACAGAGCGAGACTCCATCTCAAAAAAAAAAAAAAAAAAGTCATTCTAGGCCGGGCGCAGTGGCTCACGCCTGTAATCCCAGCACTTAGGGAGGCCAAGGCCGGAGAATCACCTGAGGCCAGGAGATCAAGACCAGCCTGGCCAACATGGTGAAACCCTGTCTCTACTAAAAATATAAAAATTAGACGAGTATGGCGGTGCATGCCTGTAATCCCAGCTTCTCCGGAGGCTGAGGCAGGAGAATCACTTGAATCCAGGTGAGCCAAGATCGTGCCACTGCACTCCAGCCTGGGTGACAGAGCGAGACTCCCTCTCAAAAAAAAAAGTCATTCGCTACCCTGGCCAGGCACAGTGACTCATGCCTGTAATCCCAGCACTTTGGGAGGCTAAGGCAGACGGATCACCTGAGGTCAGGAGTTTGAGACCAGCCTGGCCAACATGGTGAAACCCTGTCTCTACTAAAAATATAAAAATTAGCCGGGTGTGGTGGTGCATGCCTATAATCCCAGCTACTTGAGAGGTCAAGGCATAAGAATCGCTTGAACCCAGGAGGCGGAAATTGCAGTGAGCCGAGATTGTGCCACTGCACTCCAGCCTGCGCAACACAGTGAGACTCCAACTCGACAAAAAAAAAAAGTCATTCACTAACCTCATGCTGTAAATATGGTCTAGAAGTTTTACTTTGGCCAGATGCGGTGGCTTATGCCTGTAATCCCAGCACTTTAGGAAGCCGAGGTGGGTGGATCACGAGGTCAGGAGTTCAAGACCAGTCTCTGGCCAACATGGTGAAACCCTGTCTCTACTAAGAATACAGAAATTAGCCAGGCATGGTGGCACACGCCTGTAAATCCCAGCTACTCAGGAGGCTGAGGTAGGAGAATCGCTTGAACCCGGGAGGCAGAGGTTGCAGTGAGCCAAGGTCGCGCCACTGCACTCCAGCCTGGACGACAGAGTGAGACTCTATCTAAAAAAAAAAAAAAAAAAAAAAAAAAAAAAAAGCAGCTTTACTTTTTGGGTTTTAAAACACCTGAAAATTTTTTCTGTGTGTGGTGGCTGGTAGGAATCTAATTGTTTTTTCTAACACGGTGAAACAGACAATATGGTGTCTGTCCTCGACAACTCAACTCTGCATAGAAAGCCAACTGTCCCAGCATTGAATAATTGATTTTTGTTTTGTTTTTTGTTTTTTAAAGAGACAGGGTCTCACTCTACTGCCCAGGCTGGATTGCAGTGGTGTGTTCATAGCTCACTGCAGCCTCAAACTCCTGGGCTCAAGTGGCCCTTCCACCTCAGGCTCCCGAGTAGCTGGGACTATAAGTGTGCACCACCACACGTGAATAATTAAAACTTTTTTTTTTTTTTTTGTAGAGAAAGTGTCTGTGTTGCCCAGGCTGGTCTCAAACTCCTGGCCCCAAGAGATCCTCCTGCCCTGGCCTCCCAAAGTGCTGAAATTATAGGCATGAGCCACTATTCCCAGCCATCTTTTTCTAACTTTCATTACTTCTGTCATAGATCAACCTGTAATACATACCTGGGAGTCTTTTAAAGGCTAAACCTTTACTATTGTGTTGAACCCATCATCATCTACAAAGGATTATCTGCTAAAAAACTGAACTGGTATGAGGTCAGTTTTCTAGACCAGAGGTCACATTCATACATGTTTTAAGCTTGGCCGGCAATATGGTGTCTGTCCTCGACAACTCAACTCTGCATTGAAGCGCAATAGCAGCCATAAACAGTAGGTAAATGAATGGCCAAGGTATGTTCCAACGGAAGTTTACTTACAAACATGTGGAGACTTACATTTGGTCCTCAGGCTGCAGAGTGCCATATGTCCTCTAGACATATTCACGTGTAACAAAATAACAAAAATAAAGGAAAGTAGACAAGATCAAACAATACTCCAGAGATGCAATCATCAAAATTTCACCAGGGGAAACTCTGGAAATACAAGTCCACATTTTTCAACAAATAAATTGAAAAGAAAAAGAGGGCCAGGCATGGTAGCTCACGGCTGTAATCCCAGCACTTTGGGAGGCTGAGGCAGGTGGATCAGTTGAGCTCAGGAGTTTGAGACCAGCCTGGGTAACATGGCAAAACCCTGTATCTACTAAAAATACAAAAAATTAGCCAGGCGTGGTGGCGCACACCTGTAATCCCAGCTACTCGAGAGGCTGAGGCAGTCGAGAGGCTGAGGCAGGAGAATTGCTTGATCCCGGGAGGCGGAGGGTGCAGTGAGCTGAGATAGCACCAGTGCACTCCAGCATGGGTGACAGAACAAGATGGTCTCAAAAAAAAAAAAAAAAAAAAGGCAAGGAACTTATAAATTTAGAGCCTAAGAGACATCTTTTTTTTTTTTTTTTTTTTTTTTTTTTGAAACAGAGATTTGCTCTGTCGCTCAGGCTGGAGTACAATGGCGTGATCTCAGCTCAATGCAACCTCCGCCTGCTGGGTTCAAGTGATTCTCGTGCCTCAGCCTCCCAAGTAGCTGAGACTACAGGTGCGCACCACCACACCTGGTTACTTTTTTAAATTTTTAGTAGAGATGGGGTTTTGTCATGTTGGCCAGGTTGGTCTCAAACTCTTAGCCTCAAGGATCCGCCTGCCTCGGCCTCCCAAACTGCTGAGATCACAAGCGTGAGGCACCACGCTAAGCCTAATTTAGTGACTAAGAGATATCTTAAATATATATAAACCTTGTGTGGATAAACAGAAAAAAGGAAAACATTCGGTGATATTTGAATACTGATTGTATACTGGATATTGAATTACTGGTAGTATTTTGAGATATAACAATGGAAATGTGGTTATATTAAAAGACTTATTACTAGCTCCATATTGCTTTTGATTTGGGATTTTCGTCTCTATGTTTACAAGTGATTTAGGCCTATAATTTTCCTCTTTGGTACTGTTAATGTCTGGTTTTGGTATCAAAATAAATAAGCCTCATAAAATGAGTTATGGAGCACTACATTTTTCTTTTTTTTTT